TCGACGGATCACTAGTCTCCGTATCTCAGCTTTCTCTGTTCATGCATAAACTGGGGACAGTAAGAGTACATAGTTGATGGGGCAGTTGTGAAGATTAAACGAGGTAACAGGCCAATCTTTATCATAAAGCTAAAGCTCACCGTGAGCGCCCCATGGACATTAGCCTTATTGCTTTTATTGTCACAAAGGTGGCTGTGGCGAGAGACAGCACTTTGTACCGTACCCGTCGGACCCGGTGAGCTGGAGGGGCGAGCTTTTTATTGGCCTCGAGGCCCGGGGCACGGGGAGGCGGGCCGTCCGCGGCTGTCCTAGCACCTCCGCGGCAGCAGAGGGCCCTGGCGGCGGCTGCGGGTCGCGCGGCGTGGGTGACGGGGGTGCAGGGCGGGGCCTAACGAGCAGCCCCCGCAGGGGCGGAGACGAGGGCGGGCCGGAGGCGGAGGCGCGGCCTGGAGAGGGATGGGGCGGAAGCGGGGCGGGCGGTGCAGCCTAGCGAGGGGCGGGGCGGACGAGGAAGCGTGACGAGCGGCGGGGCGGGTGGAGCAGCCTGGCGAGGAGCGGGGCGGGGTGGGCGGCACGGCCTGACAAGGGGCGGGGAGCGCAAGGAGGCCTGACGAAGGGCGGGGCGGAGCAAGGGCGGGGGCAGGGCGAGTAGTGGGGTACAGCGAGGGCCGGAGCGGATGGGGGAAACCTGGTGAGGGGCGGGACAAAGCGGGGAGGGCGGTGCAGCCTGGCGAGAGGCGGGGCGGACGAGGAAGCTTGACGAGGGGCGGGGCGGGCGGTGCAGCCCTGCGAGGGGCAGGGCGGGCGGTGCTTCCTGGCGAGGGGCGGGGCGGGGCGGGCGGTGCGGCCAAGCTAGGGGCGGGGCAAGGGCGGGGCAAGGCGGGTGGTGGTGCCCAGCGAGGGGCGGAGCGGACAGGGTAAGCCCGCCGAGGGGCGGGGCTGACCGAGGTGGGCGGGGCGGATGCCGAGGGGCGGGGAGAGGTGGGCGGGGAGGCCAAACATGGGGCGGGGCGGCGCGGCCGGGGAAGCGTGATGAAGGCCTACGAGTGCGGCGCGGCCTGAAGGGGCACGCGGGGGACCTGCAAAGCTAGTGAGGGGCGGGGCAGGCGGCGCGGTGGGGGCGGGCCGAGCCCGGAGGCCAGATGAGCGGACACAGCCCCACGCGCGGGGCCATGCAGGTAAGTGGCTCCCGACGGCCCCACTTGAATTTCGATCCCAGACCGGGTCCGGCGCCCTCCGGGGCCCAAGCTTAGCGCGGTGCTGCAGTGGGGCCGCCTGACCCAAAGCGAAACCGAAAGCCCCGCGGAGGGTGACCTGACGACTTTCCCGGGACTGGAAGGGGGAGTCCTGCGAGAGACTAGGTGGGTGCGAGAGAGGAGTCAGGGTGCTCCTTCTTGTAAAAGTCTGAGCATCCCCCTCCCCTAGGTGGCCATGAACGGTAAGGCCCGCAAAGAGGCGGTGCAGACTGCGGCTAAGGAACTCCTCAAGTTCGTGAACCGGAGTCCCTCTCCTTTCCATGGTAAGCGGTGGCCAGGGCAAGGGAGGAGGGTGTCCATCGCTGTGAGAGGGTGCTTTTCCCACAGCTGTGGCTGAATGCCGCAACCGCCTTCTCCAGGCTGGCTTCAGTGAACTCAAGGAGACTGAGAAATGGAATATTAAGCCCGAGAGCAAGGTACTGGGGGTGGGGTGGGGGTGGAAAGGCAGCACACCCCTGTCTTTCCTCCCCTTCTCCTCAGTACTTCATGACCAGGAACTCCTCCACCATCATAGCTTTTGCTGTAGGGGGCCAGTACGTTCCTGGCAATGGCTTCAGCCTCATCGGGGCCCACACGGACAGCCCCTGCCTCCGGGTAAGGAACTCGGACGGTGTTGGGGTGGGAGGGCCTTCTCTGACTTCTCCATCTTTACACTCAGGTGAAACGTCGGTCTCGCCGCAGCCAGGTGGGCTTCCAGCAAGTCGGTGTGGAGACCTATGGTGGTGGGATCTGGAGCACCTGGTTTGACCGTGACCTGACTCTGGCTGGACGCGTCATTGTCAAGGTGGGAACCGAGGTTGGGGATGGCGGAGCCTCACCCTGGGCTGACCTGGCCTGGCTGGCTGCAGTGCCCTACCTCAGGTCGGCTGGAGCAGCAGCTGGTGCACGTGGAGCGGCCCATTCTTCGCATCCCACACCTGGCCATCCATCTGCAGCGAAATATCAACGAGAACTTTGGGCCCAACACAGAGATGCATCTGTGAGACTGGGGCAGGGCTGCGGTGGCTGGGAGCAATCCCCCCACAACCCACGTCTCCCCACAGAGTCCCCATTCTTGCCACAGCCATCCAGGAGGAGCTGGAGAAGGGGACTCCTGAGCCAGGGCCTCTCAATGCTGTGGTAAGAGAGTCTCCTGATCATGGGGAGGGCGGTGGACTCTTCCCAGCATCTTTCTGCTCTTCAGGATGAGCGGCACCATTCGGTCCTCATGTCCCTGCTCTGTGCCCATCTGGGGCTGAGCCCCAAGGACATAGTGGAGATGGAGCTCTGCCTTGCAGACACCCAGCCTGCGGTGAGGACTGGCTGTAGGAACCTGTGGGTGAATGAAGGTCGGGCTGACTGTCTTACCTCTCTAGGTCTTGGGTGGTGCCTATGATGAGTTCATCTTTGCTCCTCGGCTGGACAATCTGCACAGCTGCTTCTGTGCCCTGCAGGTGAGGAGCCGGGGCGCCCCAGGCAGCACATAAGATGATGCTCTCATTTCCTTCCCTGAACCAGGCCTTGATAGATTCCTGTGCAGGCCCTGGCTCCCTGGCCACAGAGCCTCACGTGCGCATGGTCACACTCTATGACAACGAAGAGGTACGTGGAGGGTTCTGGGGAGGGTCACCTCTGATTCCCAGAGTCAGGACTCTACTGTCGCCAGGTGGGGTCTGAGAGTGCACAGGGAGCACAGTCACTGCTGACAGAGCTGGTGCTGCGGCGGATCTCAGCCTCGTGCCAGCACCCGACAGCCTTCGAGGAAGCCATACCCAAGTCCTTCATGATCAGCGCAGACATGGCCCATGCTGTGCATCCCAACTACCTGTGAGTCTCTAGTGCCAGTCACACAGTCTTCATGCTATGTCTGGCCCTTATCTGTCTCTTACAGGGACAAGCATGAGGAGAACCACCGGCCTTTATTCCACAAGGTGAGACGTGCCATTTCTCCCTAGGGACTTGGCATTACCTCTGCCTCACCTTGACTCTCCCCAGGGCCCCGTGATCAAGGTGAACAGCAAGCAACGCTATGCTTCAAACGCGGTGTCAGAGGCCCTGATCCGAGAGGTGGCCAACAAAGTCAAGGTCCCCCTGCAGGTGAGGGTGGGCCCTGCCTGGGAAGGTGTGATCATGTTGCTCATGGGTCTCCTGCTCTCCCTAGGATCTCATGGTCCGGAATGACACCCCCTGTGGAACCACCATTGGACCTATCTTGGCTTCTCGGCTGGGGCTGCGGGTGCTGGATTTAGGCAGCCCCCAACTGGCCATGCACTCTATCCGGGAGATGGCCTGCACCACAGGAGTCCTCCAGACCCTCACCCTCTTCAAGGTAACACCCACCCCAGACCCTCTCTGGCAGCTAATTCCAAACTCCATGTTGCCTCCCATTATAGGGCTTCTTTGAGCTGTTCCCTTCTCTAAGCCATAATCTCTTAGTGGATTGAGCCCTCTTGGAAAGACTTCTCTGCCATCCCTTTGCACCTGAGAGGGGAAGTTCTCAGCTGAGCTGAAGCTGGATTATTAAAGTGGATTGTCACTCAGACTCTCCGTGCTACGCTTATTTGGAGACTAGAGGAGTGGGAGTTGAGCCTGGCTTGAACCTTTGGAACCAGAAAAGTTGGGGAGCAGGTGGAGGAGGCCACACTCCTGGGAGCTGATGGTTTTAAATCTGGTTTTAAATCTCTTCTCTGTCTCAAGTCCATGTCTGAAGTGGGTGAAGGGTGGACTGGATCCTCAAGCAGAAGGTCACTTCTCCCACCCCTAGTCCTCCACCTGGGAAATGGCCTCAACGGTCTTCCCTCTTTCCATCCCCAGAATGGGTGTCCCGCTCTGCCTTCAGAGATCCTGTTCTGCACTGGGCCACCTTCAGAGCTGCTCTGGGCAGACAAAGCTGTTTCTCACCCTCCCAAAATCCCTTCCCATCCCCTCTCAGGAGCTGCAAAGAGAAGGGCACAGTCTATACCTTATCACCCTTCATCATCCACTTCTCAGCAGTCCCTGGTATTACTTGATTGTGAACATATTATCAGGAAAAAAGATTATCATTGAAAAAATTGGAAAAGTCAAAGTCTGGCCGGGTGCAGCGGCTCACATCTGTATTCCCAGCATTTTGGGAGGCCAAGGCAGGTGGATCACTTGAGGTCAGAGTTCAAGACCAGCCTTGCCAACATGGTGAAACCCATCTCTACTTAAAAAAAAATACAAAAAAATTAGCCAGGCATGGTGGCACACACCTGTAATCTCAGCTATTCAGGAGACTGAGGCAGGAGAATAGCTTGAACCAAGGAGGCGTAGGTTGCAGTGAGCTGAGATGGAGCCACCACACTCCAGCCTGGGCAACAGAGCAAGGCTCTGTCTCAGAGAAAAAAGGCCAGGCGTGATGGGTCATGCCTGTAGTCCCAGCACTTTAGGAGGCTGAGGTGGGCGGATCACCTGAGGTCGGGAGTTCAAGACCAGCCTGACCAACATGGAGAAACCCTGTCCCTGCTAAAAATACAAAATTAGCCGGGCGTGGTGGCACATGCCTGTAATCTCAGCCACTCCGGAGGCTGAGGCAGGAGAATCGCTTGAACCCAGGAGGCGGAGGTTGTGGTGAGCCAAGATCCTGCCATTGCACTCTAGCCTGGGCAACAAGGGTGAAACTCTCTCAAAAAAAAAAAAAGAAAAAGAAAAAGTCAAAGCCTGCTTATAAACCAACCTCCTTCCTTCCACTAAAATAATTGTGCAAACTGGTGTCCTTCCAATCTTTTTGATACCTATATAAAAGTTTATTTCCATATAAATATTCCACTTCAGCTTTCTAAAAAACTTAATATAATATAGAGATATTTCTATATCAATACATATAAATTTAATTTAGCAATGGCAAAAAGTTAGAATTCATCTAAAGATTTCTCAGTAAAGGCAAGCCCAAATACACTATGAAATGTCCATTATAGGTAGCTATTGAGAAAAAGATAAATTGTATAGTGTGTGTACTAACATGAAGAGATTACAAAGACATTGTTGAGTAGAAAAGGCAGGTTGCAGAACTGGACACAGGACAAGGAGTACCTTCAAAACATTATATGGCCAGGCACGGTGGCTTATGCCTGTAATCCCAGCACTTTGGGAGGCCGAGGTGGGCAGATCACTTGAGGTCAGGAGTTCAAAACCAGCCTGGCCAACATGGTGAAAACCTCTCTACTAAAAATACAAAAAAAATTAGCCATGCGTGGTGGTGGGTGCCTGTAATCCCAGCTACTCGGGAGGCTGAGGCAGGAGAATAGCTTGAGCCAGGGAGGCAGAGGCTGCAGTGAGCCAAGATTGAGCCACTGCACTCCAGCCTGGGCGACAGAGCCAGACTCCGTCTCAAAAAAAAAATTATTATATATTTTTATGTGTATATAAATATGCACGTAGATGTATACATGTATAGAAAAAGCCTGGAAAAATGCACCTGAAACTTTTACAGTGATCTTCTGGGTTGGGAGTGACAAAAGGGCCTTAGCCTTTTTGTAATGGTTTCCTTTTGTATAACAGAATGTACCATGTATTACTTATGTAAAAAATTTTACCCTCACACTGTATTTACTCTTACAATTGGCGTACAGTATTTTATTGTATAGATGGTCATTATTTATTCAGTCTGTTAATAATGGTCATTTAAGTTTTTCTCCAGTTGACAACTCTAAATAACATTGAGATAAATGTACATATATCATTGTACATTTGCCTTGGTTTTTC